TGTTTTAGTCTTTCTGACAGGTTTAAAGTCTGTTTTATTTGGTGAGAAAAAGACATATACAGTACATGTCTGCTGTTTCTTTACCTTTGTTAACTTTAGAGGTTAGAACTTTATTTTAAAATTTCAAATGACTATTTTAAAATATAGGGAAAGAAAATCTGTGGTTTTGGTATTTGTTCCTGAGTGTAATATCTCCTGGTACTTTAAATATTGTGGAACCTGTTTCCAGGTGTCATTTTACTTTTGAGTTTTGATGACACTGGTAATTAATATCTGGTTCATTTGTATGTTACTTTAATGAATAGTAAATATTCCTAAAGAGTAGCCATTAATAACAGCAGGCGGTAGTATTGTAATATTATGGCATTAATTTTATATGGTAATAAAGATTCATGTCAACCTCAGTTAAGGATTTAACCTGTTCTCAGAGTGAACATTAATGCTGTAGTGTGTGTTTTAGGCATGTGAGGCTCAGCTCATCACTGGTTTCTGAGCTTTGCTGTCTGACTTGGGTGTTGAGGAGGGGCTGCTGGGAAACCTCGGTGCCCTCCTCAGCCTTGAGCATGTTCAGGGCAGGATCCTTGAAGCCAGGAAGGTAGCTGAGCAGCTGTGTGAAGCAGATGCTTGGTGAGATGGTAATGGCCTGGAGGAAGATGGGGAGGGTTGGGAGACAGGACTGTGGGTTCAGTAGGGAGGGACCAGGTGTCCCCAGTGAGGGGCATGGGCTGCCCTTACCTTGAGGGCAGTGAGACCAGTTTCTCAATTTCCCAGAAGGTTGCCTCTTCTTCACTTCCCCAGCTTCCTGATGATAAGCCCATAATATTTTCATTTTACAAATGAGAAACCAGAGCTCAAGGAAGTTCAGGGACTTGCCCGGCCTGCCGAGTTTCTCTTTGGCAAAGCCTGCATGGGGACTGGCTCTCAGCACCTGGTACTTCTAAGTACACTGGGGAGGCATGGCTTCCAGGAAATCAAGGCAGATGTCAGAGTTGGGGTTTTTCCTCCTTTCTTCCCAGAACTGCTCAGAACAGAGTGAGCAGCCTTGCCCTGAGTCATTTCACCTAAAAGGAAAGAGAATTAAGGAGTTGCCTTCAATGGTAAGTTCCAGAAAAAGCATCAGACTAGAAAATGAAGAGCTGCCAGAACCCCCGCAAGTTAGCAGGGATGTGTATTATGCCTGGCATGGCAATGGAAAGGGTGCTCTTGGTTTTGTGGAATCCACTTGATTGTAAATAAATGTGTTATATTTAGGACTGTATAATTTTGAAGTCAGAAGGATGAAGAGTTGTTCAAACTCAGAGTGGAGGCCCAGAGACATTTAAGAGGAAAGTAGAAAGAAGCCTGTTTCTGACCAGCCCTCTTCCTCCACCCCTCCTGCCCAGGGGGGTATCTCTAGTTTCCCCTCTAAAGTAGCTGGGGCCCTGCTGCGTTTCTCTCTTATAGGCACATGGCTCAGAGAATTGGGGATTCAGAATGTTCTTTCTGGTGTTCTGACCATTGACAACTTATGATATGCTCATTTTTCCTTAGGAGCTAAAGGATCTGACACCTTTCACATTATGAATTCACTTTGAAAGCACTGTTTCCTTCTTTGTTTAAACTCCAAGAGGCAGTAGAGCATGGTGTTAGGAGCCCAAACTCTGGAGTCAACCTGACCAAGGTTGGTATCTTATCCCAGCTGATATGGTTTGGTTCTTAAAATTTAAATTTGACCTTTATTACAGTGACCATGGATTTTGAGTATTCCAGGAAGTAAATTATGCCTATAATAGAGTGGGCATGTGGCGTATCCATACAGGTAATTTTTTTTAATGAAATACTGCAAAGCCCCTGGCTTTAGATTACAATTAATGACAAAGCCTACCAGATTTTATGATTTGAATACACATGTAAAAGCAATACATATTGAGGCTGGTACTTTGTGAATTGACTCACAATATTGTGAATATATTCCATGGAGGTATAAAATCACAGGAAAAATGAGTTTATTAATGGAAATTAGGCTAGATCCTGATTATTACCTGTGAATAGTGTCATCATTTGAAGTTTTTATTGCATTTTAACACATGGCTTATCTTGATGAGAAAATATATAGCAAAGGGTAAACGTAGCAATTTTCCTTTTACTATTCCCTCCGCTAAGCCATTATTGCTTGATGTTATTTTTCAGCAGCCTTTCATTTTTGTCCCAAATGTTTTTGCCTCTGGCTGGTTTTATTTCTTTAAAATGTATGTGTATCACTTCTCAAAATGATACATTTTGACAGGTAATCGATATTTTTTCATACTAGATTTGATGGTATGATGGTCATAATCCTCATTTTAGACTTAGTTAATGGTGGAACACTCACTTAGATTTTATCTCAAAATATTCCTTTGTTAAGAAACATACTTTTCGTCCTTAGCCAGATTCCTATTTATCACTCCCACCACCTCCCAAACACCTCGAGCTGCAGAGTGCCTAAGATGCATGCACGTCAGCTGACATTTTGACAGTGTGTCCTCGAAATGTCTTCTGATAGTACTTCCAACTAGCTTACACGATTGGTCACAGAAAAGATACTTCTGGGCTCTCTACCTGTTTTGTTTTGTTCTCCTGATGACCCGATTTGTGTTTCAAGGGGAAAACTGGTTTGTCCTCCCACCACCCCCCCCAATCCCCCGTCTCTTTCTCTGTAGTGGGAATTTGTTGCCCTCCTCTAGACCCTAGTTTTTCTAGAAGGACCAGCACAATGAAGATTGTAGTCCTCAGAGTAGAAGTGTATATGAGTACACCATGCTTGGCTTTTGCTTTTAAAAATTGAGCTTCTTGGGTCAAGATTTTTTCCAAAATCTGTCAGGACTTCCTTTTGCCTCTGTGGGCAGATAGCAATGACACTGTAAGCTGGTAAATATATTCGGAGCTGCTGCCAAGGCTTTGTCTAAAACAACTCTTGACATTCAGGGAACTTTCTGTGCTCCTCTCTCAGGAGGGTGACTTGAGATAGAAAGCAGGCAACAATTGTCGTTCCCTTCGTTTTCACTGAAGAGCCAGATTTTCTCTTTGCAGGAACAGATTAAAGTGCAGGTGAGCCTGTGAAGGTTGGGGGTCTGTTCTCCACCAGCATTACAGATTGCCAAAAGATAGAACAAGGCTGGCCCTTTCTCCTCTCTTAAGTGGCTTTTGTTTCTTTTATTTTTGTCCTTTGATTTAAACAAAAAACGTAGTTTTAAAAATCTTTTTTAAAAATTCATTTGTGCTAGAATTCGTTGATACACTTTGACTTGAAGAATGACCAGTTTTTGTGCTGTATTTTGCTTTAGAGATGATATTACTCCTCCACATATAAGCGAGAGCTAAAAACTCTCTGGGGTTTTCTTCCTTAAGTGGTATCAAATCAACATGCCTAAGTGGAAAAACACCCTGACACCCTTCTCTGCTGGGGTGGCATTTCTTGACAGGCTCCTCTTTGTATGTCTGGAGATATATGCAAAGACCGTTTGGGAACATAAAATGCAATCAATTTTCCTCAGTGGTTAGATTCATAAATCCCTGAGCTATTTTTAATGACATAATCTAATCAATTGAGAGCAAGCGTATTAGTGTGTTGACAGACAGAAAGAGATGGAAAACCAGTGGAATAGCAGGTGAATGGGTAGGGAACCACTAGACACTTCCTTCCCCTCTCCCACATTTAAACATCACTAGATAACTGGGTTAAGTAAAATCCAGGAGTTAGTGATTTAAAAAAATGTTTATACCTGTCTTCCTAACTTTCAAGAAAAATAATTATTCTAATGGATAGAGTGAAAGAGGTCGTTCTTAGACAAAGTACAGTTGGTCCTTGTATCTCTCTCAGGATCAAACTATTCTCTCAATTTAAATATCTTTAGAATAGACACCAAGGAGGAATAATTTATTATGAATTGGTAGTGTCGTATGTTGTTACTCCTGTGCCATGCCAGTAATGAAAACTTAATATTCATCTCTTGGTTGCTTTCAATTGAGATAAGATGAGGATGAACGGAGTAAACAAGCTGAGACAGACTGTGAAATTGCACGATGGGAATTTTTTCTTTAGCTGCTTATACACTATACATAGGTTAAATATTCCAACTAATGATGGCTCTTAGAATCCCCTCCACCCAACCTTTTTACATTTTGGTCAGGTATCAGCAGAACTAAGTTATTATCATGAGGGAAATTAAACTGTTTCTGTCTTTGAGCTAGTAGGAACTGAAGGGCAGGTATTTATGTAAATGAATGGGCTTTCATGCTGGGAGGTGTAAAGGGTTTGGTGGCTGGAGAGCAGCTGCCCTGAGCCCTCCGTTTTCAGGTTTGCAGGCAGCATGTGTGTTCTGCTACATTTTTGTTTTCTTTGATGCCTTTGGAAGAGATGAGCGCCAGGCATAGTGGTGCTGCTTGGCTGACCAGCTGTGCCCTAGTTTTTCACCATCCCAGTCAGCGGCTGCCTTTTACAGAGGTGTCTGTCACCGCTGATTTACTTAGCCACTGTGACCTTATAGTTGCTTCAGATGGGGCTTGACCCAAAGCTACTGCCGAAAGCCATTTAGTGGTCTCCTGAAATGCCACAGCCAGCATTCTGAAGAAGAGAAAACAAGGATCTCACGATTTCCTGTCTAATAGCAAGAGCCTCCTCCACCTGGATAAATGCATTAGGTGTCTGAGCCCACTTGCTGCTCTCTCCCACCGAACTGCAAGCATCCGTGATCTCCGAAGTTGCTGGAGTGAATAACTAAGCTGGACCAGCTGACTCCGGGCTCCAATCAGCTAGAGCGTGATGTAAGTGTTTAGCAGCTGCCGGGCTCTGAATTTTGCTTATATATGGTTTTTTTTTCTTTTGCAGAAGGAGCTGAGTCTCCCCAGAAGAGGAAGTTTGTAAGTAGTAGTATTTTGTTTCCTTGTTTTCTTTTAAACTTTGTTTTTTCTTTCTTTTTGATAGTTGCCGAACAAGCAACCGGAAAAGCTTAATAGGCAATGGGCAGTCACCAGCATTGCCTCGACCACACTCACCTCTCTCTGCTCATGCAGGTAATTGGTTACCATTTCTTGAGTTTTGTTTTGTAGTAAATTTCTCTCTTTTCTCTTTCTCTAGGAAATAGCCCTCAAGATAGTCCAAGAAATTTCTCCCCCAGTGCCTCAGCCCATTTTTCATTTGCACGGAGGTAAGGACTTTTTGTGAGTGGAGGCATAAGGTGTTGGCCTAAGCTAAACTCACTTTCTCAATAGGACTGATGGACGCCGCTGGTCGTTGGCTTCTCTCCCTTCCTCTGGCTATGGGACAAACACACCCAGCTCTACGGTCTCTGTAAGTGCCTGACTTTTTTTTTTTTTTTCTCTTAGTTATGTGACCTCACTTTGGTTTTTTTCAGTCATCCTGTTCCTCCCAGGAGAAGTTGCATCAGTTACCATACCAACCAACACCAGACGAGTTACACTTCTTATCAAAACATTTCTGTACCACCGAAAGCATCGCCACTGAGAACAGATGCAGGAACACGCCGATGCGCCCCCGTTCCCGAAGTCTGAGGTGTGTGGGCCTGGCTGAAAACCATTACTTAGAAGTTTAAAAGGGTAATTTGCTTTGCTTGCAGCCCTGGACGTTCTCCCGCCTGCTGTGACCATGAAATAATTATGATGAACCATGTCTACAAAGAAAGGTTCCCAAAGGTAATGAATTGAATTGAAGATGCCTAGCATCTTACATCTGTGTATGTGTGTCTTCTCTATATAGGCTACAGCTCAGATGGAAGAACGTCTAAAGGAAATTATCACCAGCTACTCTCCTGACAACGTTCTACCCTTAGCAGATGGAGTGCTTAGTTTCACTCACCACCAGATTATTGAACTGGCTCGAGATTGCTTGGATAAATCCCACCAGGGCCTCATCACCTCACGATACTTCCTTGAATTACAGCACAAATTAGATAAGTTGCTACAGGAGGTAAGAACCATGTACCATATAGTTTTCTGATTGCATCATCACTCTCTTTATTGCTTTTTCATAGGCTCATGATCGTTCAGAAAGTGGAGAATTGGCATTTATTAAACAACTAGTTCGAAAGATCCTAATTGTTATTGCCCGCCCTGCTCGGTTATTAGAGTGCCTGGTAAGTTGCCCCTTGATGTGACTACATTATTTAGAAGTATCCATCTGTGATTGTCTTCGGCTAGGAATTTGATCCGGAAGAATTTTACTACCTATTGGAAGCAGCAGAAGGCCATGCCAAAGAAGGACAGGGTATTAAAACCGACATTCCCAGGTACATCATTAGCCAACTGGGACTCAATAAGGATCCCTTGGAAGGTGAGTCCCTGGGTTGTTCCTACCTTTGACTTATTAAGCTTAACTTTTTTTTTTTCCAACTTAGAAATGGCTCATTTGGGAAACTACGATAGTGGGACAGCAGAAACACCAGAAACAGATGAATCAGTGAGTGTAAGTATATTTCTTGATGAAATATGATGTTGCTACTTTTTAACTTCCATATTTTGTTTCCAAGAGCTCTAATGCCTCCCTGAAACTTCGAAGGAAACCTCGGGAAAGTGATTTTGAAACGATTAAATTGATTAGCAATGGAGCCTATGGGTGAGTAATTCAAGAAAAGCTCTCTATTGTATCTGTCAACCCCAATACTTCTGCTCCTTTTCAGGGCAGTCTACTTTGTTCGGCATAAAGAATCCCGGCAGAGGTTTGCCATGAAGAAGATTAATAAACAGAACCTCATCCTTCGAAACCAGATCCAGCAGGCCTTTGTGGAGCGGGATATCCTGACTTTTGCAGAAAACCCCTTTGTTGTCAGCATGTATTGCTCCTTTGAAACAAGGCGCCACTTGTGCATGGTCATGGAATATGTGGAAGGTATCTGACACGGAAAACATGACACCTGTACCTATAGCTACTAACTCTTTTTCCTGTGTTACAGGGGGAGACTGTGCTACTTTAATGAAAAACATGGGTCCTCTCCCTGTTGATATGGCCAGAATGTACTTTGCTGAGACGGTCTTGGCCTTGGAATATTTACATAATTATGGAATTGTACACAGGGATTTGAAACCAGACAAGTATGTACACAAATGAAATATATGTCTTCTTTATTATTGTGTTACATGTCCGTCTGCCTCATAGCTTGTTGGTTACCTCCATGGGGCACATAAAGCTGACAGATTTTGGATTATCTAAGGTGGGACTAATGAGCATGACTACCAACCTTTACGAGGGTCATATTGAGAAGGATGCTAGAGAGTTCCTGGATAAACAGGTAAGCTTGGGTGCCATTTAGTTTATTGAGAACCAATTATTCTAATATTGCAATTATCTTTTAGGTCTGTGGCACACCTGAATACATTGCACCAGAAGTGATTCTGAGGCAGGGTTATGGAAAGCCGGTGGACTGGTGGGCCATGGGGATTATCCTCTATGAATTTCTGGTTGGATGCGTGCCATTCTTTGGGGATACTCCAGAGGAGCTATTTGGACAAGTCATCAGTGGTAAATATCATCAGGAGTTATCTTTAGGTCACATATGGTTATAAACAACTTTTCTTCCTTCTAGATGAGATCAACTGGCCTGAGAAGGATGAGGCACCCCCACCTGATGCCCAGGATCTGATTACCTTACTCCTCAGGCAGAATCCCCTGGAGAGGCTGGGAACAGGTTAGAGCCCATGTGTTTTAATTTTGCTAATATTTCCTCTCTGTCTCTACCTGCCCCCTTCCAGGTGGTGCATATGAAGTCAAACAGCATCGATTCTTCCGTTCTTTAGACTGGAACAGTTTGCTGAGACAGAAGGCAGAATTTATTCCCCAACTGGAATCTGAGGATGACACAAGTTATTTTGATAGTATGTGCTTTATCTGACATAAAACATTGTTTAATTGGACCTGTTCCCAAACATTTCACTGCAGCTCGGTCTGAGAAGTATCATCATATGGAAACGGAGGAAGAAGATGACACAAATGATGAAGACTTTAATGTGGAAATAAGGCAGTTTTCTTCATGTTCACACAGGTTTTCAAAAGTAAGTGAAATGTGGCATAAACATACAGAGTCATATTAATAAGCACCAATTATTTGCCTTCCAGGTTTTCAGCAGTATAGATCGAATCACTCAGAATTCAGCAGAAGAGAAGGAAGACTCTGTGGACAAAACCAAAAGCACCACCTTGCCATCCACAGAAACACTGAGCTGGAGTTCAGAATATTCTGAAATGTATGTGAAATGCCTCTTAAGTAATATAAGCATATATATGACTTTGTTTTTGCTTTTAATTAAGGCAACAGCTATCAACATCCAACTCTTCAGATACTGAAAGCAACAGACATAAACTCAGTTCTGGCCTACTTCCCAAACTGGCTATTTCAACAGAGGGAGAGCAAGATGAAGCTGCCTCCTGCCCTGGAGACCCCCATGAGGAGCCAGGAAAGCCAGCCCTTCCTCCTGAAGAGTGTGCCCAGGAGGAGCCTGAGGTCACCACCCCAGCCAGCACCATCAGCAGCTCCACCCTGTCAGGTAAGCCCCGGGCCATAGTGCCTGCTGTCCTCCTGAATGTGTTTATCCCTTCTTCTTTGTACAGTTGGCAGTTTTTCAGAGCACTTGGATCAGATAAATGGACGAAGCGAGTGTGTGGACAGTACAGATAATTCCTCAAAGCCATCCAGTGAACCCGCTTCTCACATGGCTCGGCAGCGATTAGAAAGCACAGAAAAAAAGAAAATCTCGGGGAAAGTCACAAAGTCCCTCTCTGCCAGTGCTCTTTCCCTCATGATCCCAGGAGGTAGAGAGATACTACTTGCATGAAATTGTGTGATGGGCTTTGATGACTGGCTTCTTTGTTACAGATATGTTTGCTGTTTCCCCTCTGGGAAGTCCAATGTCTCCCCATTCCCTGTCCTCGGACCCTTCTTCTTCACGAGATTCCTCTCCCAGCCGAGATTCCTCAGCAGCTTCTGCCAGTCCACATCAGCCGATTGTGATCCACAGTTCGGGGAAGAACTACGGCTTTACCATCCGAGCCATCCGGGTGTATGTGGGAGACAGTGACATCTATACAGTGCACCATATCGTCTGGGTAAGACCTGCATGTCTCGCACTTGGGATTTTGCCTACAAATATCCTCTCCTCTTGGACTTTAGAATGTAGAAGAAGGAAGTCCGGCATGCCAGGCAGGACTGAAGGCTGGAGATCTTATCACTCACATCAATGGAGAACCAGTGCATGGACTTGTCCACACAGAAGTTATAGAACTCCTACTGAAGGTATTGTATGTTTTATGTCAGGGCCATGCTGATTCCCTTTAATGCCACCTCATCTTTTCTTTAGAGTGGGAATAAGGTGTCAATCACTACTACCCCATTTGAAAACACATCAATCAAAACTGGACCAGCCAGGAGAAACAGCTATAAGAGCCGGATGGTGAGGCGGAGCAAGAAATCCAAGAAGAAAGAAAGTCTCGAAAGGTTAGTAAAATCAGTATTCTTTTTAAGTTTGGAGACTGAACAATTTTTTCCTGTTTTTCTGTAGGAGGAGATCTCTTTTCAAAAAGCTAGCCAAGCAGCCTTCTCCTTTACTCCACACCAGCCGAAGTTTCTCCTGCTTGAACAGATCCCTGTCATCGGGTGAGAGCCTCCCAGGTTCCCCCACTCATAGCTTGTCTCCCCGGTCTCCAACACCAAGCTACCGCTCCACCCCTGACTTCCCATCTGGTGAGTGAGTCTCCTGGTCTAAACAGCAGAGGGATGCTCACAGCCTTCTGTTTTCCATCCACAGGTACTAATTCCTCCCAGAGCAGCTCCCCTAGTTCTAGTGCCCCCAATTCCCCAGCAGGGTCCGGGCACATCCGGCCCAGCACTCTCCACGGTCTTGCACCCAAACTCGGCGGGCAGCGGTACCGGTCCGGAAGGCGAAAGTCCGCCGGCAACATCCCACTGTCCCCGCTGGCCCGGACGCCCTCTCCAACCCCGCAACCCACCTCCCCGCAGCGGTCACCATCCCCTCTTCTGGGACACTCACTGGGCAATTCCAAGATCGCGCAAGCCTTTCCCAGCAAGATGCACTCCCCGCCCACCATCGTCAGACACATCGTGAGGCCCAAGAGTGCGGAGCCCCCCAGGTCCCCGCTGCTCAAGCGCGTGCAGTCCGAGGAGAAGCTGTCGCCCTCTTACGGCAGTGACAAGAAGCACCTGTGCTCCCGCAAGCACAGCCTGGAGGTGACCCAAGAGGAGGTGCAGCGGGAGCAGTCCCAGCGGGAGGCGCCGCTGCAGAGCCTGGATGAGAACGTGTGCGACGTGCCGCCGCTCAGCCGCGCCCGGCCAGTGGAGCAAGGCTGCCTGAAACGCCCAGTCTCCCGGAAGGTGGGCCGCCAGGAGTCTGTGGACGACCTGGACCGCGACAAGCTGAAGGCCAAGGTGGTGGTGAAGAAAGCAGACGGCTTCCCAGAGAAACAGGAATCCCACCAGAAATCCCATGGACCCGGGAGTGATTTGGAAAACTTTGCTCTGTTTAAGCTGGAAGAGAGAGAGAAGAAAGTCTATCCGAAGGCTGTGGAAAGGTCAAGTACTTTTGAAAACAAAGCGTCTATGCAGGAGGCGCCACCGCTGGGCAGCCTGCTGAAGGATGCTCTTCACAAGCAGGCCAGCGTGCGCGCCAGCGAGGGTGCGATGTCGGATGGCCGGGTGCCTGCGGAGCACCGCCAGGGTGGCGGGGACTTCAGACGGGCCCCCGCTCCTGGCACCCTCCAGGATGGTCTCTGCCACTCCCTCGACAGGGGCATCTCTGGGAAGGGGGAAGGCACGGAGAAGTCCTCCCAGGCCAAGGAGCTTCTCCGATGTGAAAAGTTAGACAGCAAGCTGGCCAACATCGATTACCTCCGAAAGAAAATGTCACTTGAGGACAAAGAGGACAACCTCTGCCCTGTGCTGAAGCCCAAGATGACAGCTGGCTCCCACGAATGCCTGCCAGGGAACCCAGTCCGACCCACGGGTGGGCAGCAGGAGCCCCCGCCGGCTTCTGAGAGCCGAGCTTTTGTCAGCAGCACCCATGCAGCTCAGATGAGTGCCGTCTCTTTTGTTCCCCTCAAGGCCTTAACAGGCCGGGTGGACAGTGGAACGGAGAAGCCTGGCTTGGTTGCTCCTGAGTCCCCTGTTAGGAAGAGCCCCTCCGAGTATAAGCTGGAAGGTAGGTCTGTCTCATGCCTGAAGCCGATCGAGGGCACTCTGGACATTGCTCTCCTGTCCGGACCTCAGGCCTCCAAGACAGAACTGCCTTCCCCAGAGTCTGCACAGAGCCCCAGCCCAAGTGGTGACGTGAGGGCCTCTGTGCCACCAGTTCTCCCCAGCAGCAGTGGGAAAAAGAACGATACCACCAGTGCAAGAGAGCTTTCTCCTTCCAGCTTAAAGATGAATAAATCCTACCTGCTGGAGCCTTGGTTCCTGCCCCCCAGCCGAGGTCTCCAGAATTCACCAGCAGTTTCCCTGCCTGACCCAGAGTTCAAGAGGGACAGGAAAGGTCCCCATCCTACTGCCAGGAGCCCTGGAACAGTCATGGAAAGCAATCCCCAACAGAGAGAGGGCAGCTCCCCTAAACACCAAGACCACACCACTGACCCCAAGCTTCTGACCTGCCTGGGGCAGAACCTCCACAGCCCTGACCTGGCCAGGCCACGCTGCCCGCTCCCACCTGAAGCTTCCCCCTCAAGGGAGAAGCCAGGCCTGAGGGAATCGTCTGAAAGAGGCCCTCCCACAGCCAGAAGCGAGCGCTCTGCTGCGAGGGCTGACACATGCAGAGAGCCCTCCATGGAACTGTGCTTTCCAGAAACTGCGAAAACCAGTGACAACTCCAAAAATCTCCTCTCTGTGGGAAGGACCCACCCAGATTTCTATACACAGACCCAGGCCATGGAGAAAGCATGGGCGCCGGGTGGGAAAACGAACCACAAAGATGGCCCAGGTGAGGCGAGGCCCCCGCCCAGAGACAACTCCTCTCTGCACTCAGCTGGAATTCCCTGTGAGAAGGAGCTGGGCAAGGTGAGGCGTGGCGTGGAACCCAAGCCCGAAGCGCTTCTTGCCAGGCGGTCTCTGCAGCCACCTGGAATTGAGAGTGAGAAGAGTGAAAAGCTCTCCAGTTTCCCATCTTTGCAGAAAGATGGTGCCAAGGAACCTGAAAGGAAGGAGCAGCCTCTACAAAGGCATCCCAGCAGCATCCCTCCGCCCCCTCTGACGGCCAAAGACCTGTCCAGCCCGGCTGCCAGGCAGCATTGCAGTTCCCCAAGCCACGCTTCTGGCAGAGAGCCGGGGGCCAAGCCCAGCACTGCAGAGCCCAGCTCGAGCCCCCAGGACCCTCCCAAGCCTGTTGCTGCGCACAGTGAAAGCAGCAGCCACAAGCCCCGGCCTGGCCCTGACCCGGGCCCTCCAAAGACTAAGCACCCCGACCGGTCCCTCTCCTCTCAGAAACCAAGTGTCGGGGCCACAAAGGGCAAAGAGCCTGCCACTCAGTCCCTCGGTGGCTCTAGCAGAGAGGGGAAGGGCCACAGTAAGAGTGGGCCGGATGTGTTTCCTGCTACCCCAGGCTCCCAGAACAAAGCCAGCGATGGGATTGGCCAGGGAGAAGGTGGGCCCTCTGTCCCACTGCACACTGACAGGGCTCCTCTAGACGCCAAGCCACAACCCACCAGTGGTGGGCGGCCCCTGGAGGTGCTGGAGAAGCCTGTGCATTTGCCAAGGCCGGGACACCCAGGGCCTAGTGAGCCAGCGGACCAGAAACTGTCCGCTGTTGGTGAAAAGCAAACCCTGTCTCCAAAGCACCCCAAACCATCCACTGTGAAAGATTGCCCCACCCTGTGCAAACAGACAGACAACAGACAGACAGACAAAAGCCCGAGTCAGCCGGCCGCCAACACCGACAGAAGGGCGGAAGGGAAGAAATGCACTGAAGCACTTTATGCTCCAGCAGAGGGCGACAAGCTCGAGGCCGGCCTTTCCTTTGTGCATAGCGAGAACCGGTTGAAAGGCGCGGAGCGGCCAGCCGCGGGGGTGGGGAAGGGCTTCCCTGAGGCCAGAGGGAAAGGGCCCGGTCCCCAGAAGCCACCGACGGAGGCAGACAAGCCCAATGGCATGAAACGGTCCCCCTCAGCCACTGGGCAGAGTTCTTTCCGATCCACGGCCCTCCCGGAAAAGTCTCTGAGCTGCTCCTCCAGCTTCCCTGAAACCAGGGCCGGAGTTAGAGAGGCCTCTGCAGCCAGCAGCGACACCTCTTCTGCCAAGGCCGCCGGGGGCATGCTGGAGCTTCCAGCCCCCAGCAACAGGGACCATAGGAAGGCTCAGCCTGCCGGGGAGGGCCGAACCCACATGACAAAGAGTGACTCCCTGCCCTCCTTCCGGGTCTCCACCCTGCCTCTGGAGTCACACCACCCCGACCCAAACACCATGGGCGGGGCCAGCCACCGGGACAGGGCTCTCTCGGTGACTGCCACCGTAGGGGAAACCAAAGGGAAGGACCCTGCCCCAGCCCAGCCTCCCCCAGCTAGGAAACAGAACGTGGGCAGAGACGTGACCAAGCCATCCCCAGCCCCAAACACTGACCGCCCCATCTCTCTTTCTAATGAGAAGGACTTTGTGGTACGGCAGAGGCGGGGGAAAGAGAGTTTGCGTAGCAGCCCTCACAAAAAGGCCTTGTAACGGGGAGGGCCCAGGGGCAGGACTGTGGAGACCCGTCCTGAACGGGCGACTGTGTCTTGACTACCTTTCAAAACCAGCACTGTGTGGGAATGTCCGCCAGGCAGAGCTCGGAGCCTCATTGAGACAGGGGAGAGAGAAAGACAAAGAGGGGACCTTCTTCCAGATGCCTTCCCAGTTGTAACCGGTAAAACTGTTACCAGATAGTGTTTGTACAAAAAAAAAAAAAAAAAAAAAAAAAAAAATTACCTTTACAGTTGAGGGTTGTTGAGGAAAATGATTTTCTTTGTAAATATATAGCATCGTGTTTGGTTTGGGATGTAGAGTCTATACCTGGCTGCTGATTGCGTCGTTTACTACAGCTTTTTTTAAATAAGATTTTTGCTTTACCATTTATCATAATGTAGTAATGAAGCAAAATGGTCAAAACTGGGTGTGTGTGAACAGAGATACACCCATATTCGTGTATATACACATCCACCTACATGTTTTGGTCTGTGGTTTAAGAGACTATTTCAAGGTTCCATTTTTATAAGCTAAAACATTCTAAGTTAAGATGGAAGAAAGCCCTAAACACAGTAGATTCTGAGTTTTTATGTGTATTTTAACCAGAGTTTCTGATAGTACTGTATCTGGCTACCTATATTTCCAGATCTAAAGCAAGAACTACTCTAAGTACTGCATTTGGAATCCTCCTCCATTAGGAATGGCCAGGACAAGTGGAGCTAGCCATTTTCATTACACGGCCATCCCAATGGACACTGGATCCCTGGTCCAACTGTCTAAAAGGCCAGTTGTTCCTTTCTGTGGATGTGGATGTCTGGCCTTCACCTGAGGTAGAGCGGGGACTATAAACACACATCAACTTTCTTTCTGTTTGCTTTCTTTTCCTTCTTTTCAAACTCTTAAACTCAGGCCTTTATGCTGTGAGTGACTAGTCCAAGAAGCACACATTTTGTAGTAGTCCTGCACCAGCCCTGCTCTTGAATAAAAAGGAAAATTACTGGCTGCACCCAAATCTTCTAGTACTTGAGTAATAAGCATCAGGCATTGGAAGAGGTTTTAAATTTGCTTTTTTGAGGAAAAGAACTGGGGGTGGATTTTGGCATCGTAGCATATCGATTAAAGAATAATCAGGACATCAGATACATTTTAATACATAGCTGGGGCCTTATGTTGTAGATGAAGCTTGCTGTTTTTAGCAAGTTCCTGGGTTTCACATTCATTTCTGCTGCATCTAGTAGCTCCACACATTTCATAACCTGATCTCTTTATTTGTATGCAAAAAATACTGTCTTAATACAGAGCAGCATTTTTGTAACAAAGAGACTCGCTGGAGCTATTTGGTGCTTGAATGTGACCATCCTTTTTACTTTTGCTAAGCCTTATTTAAATTTTGTATACCGTGGAATATGTAGAATTTGTCAAATCATTTTAGTGCTGAAGGTTTTTGATTTCTTGTTTTTGTTTCTGTTGTTGCAGTTTCTTTGGTGGCTTGTTTTGTATTGTAAGATGGCACTTGCTGATATAAATACTAAGGCACTAAGAGAAAATACAGATAAGTATTTATAAGTTGCTTGGGAACCATAGCAGAATTTTTTGTTTGGTTTTGTAAGAGAAAAAAAATTACCAATAAATAACTGATCTAGCACCCAAACTCTCTTGGGGGATGTCTTAGTATCTTCACGCTATAAAATTGTTCATCTAAGCACAGCATCATCTTATGGCCTTATGGATTGTAAATCTTCTAGTGAGGCTATAAACTCCACTCTGAAAACAAAGGCATAACTTAACCGACTGCTCAGTTGTCCTTCGTTGTAAAATGAATTGGCTTTGGGAAAAAGGAAAAAAACAAACAAAAAAAGAAAAAGAAAAAAGCCTCCTCCTTGCCCCTAATTTTTTTTTCCCATATGGTTTTAGCCATTCCCCATCACTATATTGTGAAGCTGTAAAAATATATATATATACTTTACAAGAGTTTACTAATGGATTTCAAAACTGGTCTCAACGTTTATAATACATATCTGTGTTTGGCAGTTGTCATAACCCAATCCTACATTCAGCCATCGGGACAAGTCTGTCGGGGAGGTAGTTCATGGTTTACAAGCCTTTGCTTTTTAACTGTCCAATTTCCTTTAAAGCACAACTAGCTATTTGTTTACAAATGATATTTTTATGTATATTTTGTATAGTGTATCATCATTTTTGCCAAATATGTTTTTCATTATAAATGAGTAAAGAGTACTTAAGGTTGCATTCATGTATTACATGTTTGTTGTTGTAAACCTCTCCAATCAGCTGGTAGAAATTCTCCTCATTGTGTTCTATTTGGTCAGTCTCTGTGTGATTGTAGGATGTGCTCCTTGGTAGTACTCCCAGCTGTAGATTTACCAGCTTAAAAGTTTGTTAGGATCTGTGCAATAAAGTGTTTGCAGTCTTATTTTCTCTAAGAAATTCCTTATGGACGTCATAATTGTTGTATATTGAACAAAATATTTATACTTATGCAGTTGCATAACATTGAAATAAAAATTTAGCATGAAAAGATAATGACTCGTAAGTTTTTTTCTAATATAC